TGCACAAACCTTTTTTTTTTTTTAAGCTCATCAGCTATCGTTAGCATTAGTGTATTTTATGTGCGGCCTAGGAGCATTCTTCTTCCAATGTGGCCCTGAGAAGCCAAAAGACTGGACACCTGTGCACTAGATCAAAAGGCTACTCCTTCTGGAAGCAATTGTAAAGAATTTCTGACATTATCTAGACATGAAAACCAATGGATAGTGAGACAGAATGCAAAATCTTCAAGAATTTTTCTTGTTGGTTTTTTTTTTTTTTGCGTCAAGGTCTTGCTCTGTGGCCCAGACTGGAGTACACTGGTGAGATCACAGCTCAGTGCAGGCTCAAGTGCTCCTCCCGCCTCAGCCACAGTAGTACCTGGAACTACAGATGCGCACAACCACCCCTGGATAATATTTTATTTTTTGTAGAGACGGGGTCTCACTATATTGTCCAGGTTGTTCTCAAACTCCTTGACTCAAGGGATCCAGGACAAGATAACAGGTGTGAGCCACCCCACCTGGCCATGTGCAGGAATTTTAAGACAAACACAAGGCCCCACAAAAGTTAAGGTTTTCCCACCTAATTTCCAGGGGATCTTTTGGTGCAAGGATGAGAAGCCCTTAAAAGTACACAGACAACTCCAAAGATTCAAGACAGTTCATTCGGGCTGAGCCAGCCCACTGGGCAGACTGACCTTCAAAAAAGGCCCACCCATGACATACACCAGATGGCTCTCCAAGAATCTCTCCAGTCCTCAGGGTCCCTAAGGTACTGGACAGAGCTAGGAAAGCAAGCCTATTTGCTTTTTCCTGCAAGAAACCCCTTGAGGTCAAGACCCCACAATCAGACGAGGATGGAGTGGCTCACCCTCAGTCAACATGCCAGATTCAAGGTGGTATAATGTCTTAACCAAGCGTGTGGGCCTCCAGGTCTGACTCCCAACTCAGTTCTCCTTTAATAACCACTCTTTGTTAATTCTCCTTAACAGGGGTTCCTGGCAAGTCAGTTCTCCCTCAGGCCTTCGGTTTCCTCACCTACAAGATGAGAGGGCTGGACCAGATGGAAATTCGGGGGGGGGGGGGGGTAAGGGGATGTCCGCGCGCAGCCCACCCCACCCAGCCGGGGTCCACACACCCCTTACCTCCAGGGTCCGTATCTCCTGCTGGGTGAGGTCGTTGGACACAGCGCACTTGGTGCGCAGCCCGCGCAGGCTGCCGATGAGGTTCTGGAGCTGCCCGCACTGCTGCAGCGCCCGGCTGGCCGCCGCCCCTGCGCCTCCCACCGCGGCCGGCGCATCACCCCCGCCACCGCCCTCCTTCTTCTCTCACATCGCGGCCGCGCGGAGCGCCGCTCTATGCAGGCCGCAGCGGCCAAGGCGGGGAGCCCGGGGCGCCGGCGCGTAGGCAAGGGACCCCCGAGCCGGGAGAGCTGGACCAGGAGCGCCCCTCAGCGCTGCCCGAGCCAGGACGCCGGTAGAGCTGGCAGCCGAGTGTGCCGCTCCCGCCCTCAGAGCCGCGGCGGGCAAAAAGCTGCGGCGTCGGGGGCAAAAAGGCGCGGCGTCGGGGGCAAAGAGCCGCGACGGCAAAAACCCGCGGCGGCGGGGGCAAAAAGCCGCGGGGGCAAAAGCCACAAAAAGCCGCGGCGGCGGGGGCAAAAAGCCGCGCCGGCAAAAAACAGCGGCGGCGGGGGCAACAAGCCGCAAAAAGCCGCGGCGGCGGGGGCAAAAAACCGCGGCGGCGGCGGGGGCAAAAAACCGCGGCGGGGGCGGCGGCAAAAGCGGCGGCGGCGGGG